TGATGGGTCAATTTTCTACTGGAAATTCTGAAAAGTATCAGGTTCAGCTAAAGACTGCAGTGTTGATCATCTCTCCAGTTTTCCTAGTGTGAAATGAAATAAGCAGACCTGGTACTTAAAAAGACACTTTAAGAAAGGTCTGGCCCCAGAGAGGCAGGATCCGCCTAGCCCAGTGAGTGAGGCCGTCCTGACACCTCGTCAATGCCCTTGTGTCAACATTCTAGAAAACGGACTCCTGGCTCATTGCTCCGCCTAGAGCCGCGCCACCTCCAAAGGGTAGCACCGGCCACCCGCTCCGCAAAGTCCACTCTCAGCCGCGCAAAACTAGAAGGTAGTTGTCCCGAAGGGGCCTGAGCGCTCACTCAGTCAGCCAATGGCCACGGAGCTAGGGCGGGACCTGAGGGTATCCTGCCAATGGGAGTATGGCAGGGCTGGAGGGAGTGCCTGGGTCTCAGGGCTGCTGTGGAGTTCGCACCTCCAGCTCGGGCCGATGTGGAAGCTTTGGAGAGCTGAAGAGGGCGCGGCGGCGCTCGGCGGCGCGCTCTTCCTGCTGCTCTTCGCGCTAGGGGTCCGCCAGCTGCTGAAGCAGAGGCGGCCGATGGGCTTCCCCCCGGGGCCGCCGGGGCTGCCATTTATCGGCAACATCTATTCCCTGGCAGCCTCATCCGAGCTTCCCCATGTCTACATGAGAAAGCAGAGCCAGGTGTACGGAGAGGTACAGCCCCGACGGGCCCCGGGCAGGGAGGGCCGCCAGGCTGGCCCGGGCTGGCCAGGGCCTTCCTGGTTGGACTTATGGCCGCCCCTGGGCCGACTAGTCGGGACCTCTCCGTGTGCCGGCTGCCCTTTGAGGGACACCCGCTTCCCGGGTCTGGAAGGGAGAAGTCCTCGACGCCGTGCCCCCTTGCAGGGGGAGCCCCGCCCCTGCCGGTGACCCACTCCGGGCCGAGGCTCCGAGGCGATCCAGTCCTGATTTTCCCGCTACCGCTCGAGCTCTTGCTCCTGCGCCTGCGCCGTTTGGCTCGCCAGCCGCGCCGCCACTTCAGGTCCAGGGTGGACGCATGCCCTCAGGTGCGGGCGTCTTGCGAGTCGGCCTCGCAGCTCTGTGGAAGCTGCACGCGGCTTGTCGGAAAATCAAGGCGTTCTGAGTTCTAGATGGTTAATAGCAGGTTCTTCGGTGTCTGCAGTCGACGAACGACTGGTGTAGGCGTTTGCTGTGAGAATGGAGAATGCAGGGGAACGCCCCTGACTGAGAAGCGGGCCCTGGGAAACGATTGTGAACGCGTGAATGAATTGATGACTAAAATCCGCTGCGGGGGTCCTACAGCGCAGATGGTAATGCCGTTCTGACTGGCTGGGAACGGCACCTTAGCAGATACTTAAAAGGCGCCTTCTGTGTGCCACTGTCACTGCCAACTTGGTGACTCATTTAAAACTCATAACCAGCCGGTGAGGTCGGTACTTCGCTCCTCCTCATTCTGCGGAGGGGAAAGCAGCACGGAAATGCCCTGTGACTGGCAGCGGAAAAGGCGACCACCGCTTGTGTGTGGGTGTCCCGACGTCCGGAGGGGGCAGGAGTTTCCACGGGTCCTGGGACAGAGCTCACCTGTTTTGTTTTGAATTACACTTATTTATATGCAACTACAGGCCTGACGCTAGCGGTGAAGAAGGCAGATACAGCCTTTTAAGGAGTTGGCAGATGAGTGGGAGAGAGAAAACTAATCTCATTATCGGCCACAGGCTGTGGTCAGTGTTTTGAAGGAAAAGTACAGGGATGTTTGGCAACTGTGGTATTTCAGGTTTGACCTTAAATCCTTACTTAAACCAATTTTTACAAGGATTGGTCTAGGTGCCCGGGCGCGGTGGCTCACGCCTATAATCCCAGCACTTTAGGAGGCCGAGGCGGGCGGATCACGAAATCAGGAGATCGAGACCGTCGTGGCTAACACGGTGAAACCCCATCTCTACTAAAAGAATACAAATGGTTTACGTTCCTTTCATGGTTCACGAATAGTTTACGTTGTTAAAGGGAAGCTGGACGAGATAATAAAGGTATGTATAATTCTTAGATCTTATTTTCCAACATAAATTGTCTGATTCTGTTTATATTCTGAAGGTAGAAACAGCATAACTGCTGAGCAGTTGGATGTGGAGTTTGGAAGAAGATAATGAGTCAGTGTGGGTGACTGCAAAGTCCTGGGCCTCAACCACTTGAAGGATGTATGGAGTGGTCATTAACTGGGAGAGTGAAAAATTATGAGTAGGGCTGGTTTGGGTGAGGGAAAGAGACTTGAAGATCATGGAGTGATCTAGAAGGCAAGGAAAATGTTTTGTGTATTCCTGTTTACATCTCTGCCAGCATTATAATTAGCCCATAATTGGCACTAAAATTATTGAATAAATCAAAGAATATATAAGCTAATCTTGTACCCTTCCATAGATCAAAGCAGTTTAAGGATAAGTTTTCACAATTTGAGTCACACACCTTTACCAAAAGTCCTTGAAAACTGTATACAGGAATACATACTAGTTCAAGTAAAAATTTCTCCAGTTCTACCCTCAAATAGAGGACTATTTCAGATTCTTGAGTAAAGGTGGATTGTGTAACAACTTTCTCAAGCCATGGCTCCTCCTTGCTTTTTATGATCCCTGGTGTCCACAATTTGAAGCTCTACCCTGAAGCTCTATCCTGAAATACATTTGCCCTCTGTTCTGCCTTCATAGTGACACAACTTTAAGTTCATGGCTCTTTTACTATCCTTGTGGAATGGCATCTTTTTATTGTCTCTGCTAAAGTTCCCTTCTGCGAAGAGACTTTCCTTTAATAGGACTACATTACTGCATTGTCCCCACTTTGCTCGGCTGGTAGCCATTCCCTTTTACTTAGAACTCTTCTACTGTCACTTTTGACTAATACCACTGCTTATGGCAGGCAGTCCATGTTCTTTTCCCAAGGTTCTGGATATACCTAGTGCTCACTTGGCAGAGCCCACCCGTGTGCCAAAGACTCTGGTGGCCCCATTACTCAGCTGGTTAGTTGTTACCACTTGGCAGTCCTCATGACCTTTGCTGATATAACTTTCTGCTGAACTTTTGTTCTCTGCTAAGCCTCCTGTTTTCTTCTGAAGTAGTGTGTACCATGGCTAAATCTCCTTGACTTGTTTGCACAGGGATAAGGCTTGTCTCAGTATTTTGGCTGTAAAATGCTATCCTGAAAGGATGGCAATAAGCAATCTTTACATTCCACTGATAAGGGAATATCGTTCTCTCACTGACTGGCCTCTTATATTGGGTTAACTAGAATAGACTACAGGAGGTGTGACATTGTAAGTGAACCTGGGGTGAGGCACAGGGCAGACAACTCCAGCAAGGCATGGAATGGATCCTGTTTTGCCTTCCCCTTAACTGAGAGGCAGCCACCTAACCTATGTGGTAAATGCCTTTCCTCCAAGGTTAGGTTCCCTTAGAGCCCTCTTCATTCACTTTGTGGAATACAGAGAGCCAAATACAAATGGGCTTAGTTACAATATGTTTATACTTCAAAGTTGTCTCTCAGGTATTTGACAATCCTCTCCCTCACTAGCCTCATTCATCTTGGAAATAGAAGGAGATTCCTAGATATCATTGAACATTTTGAGGTAAAATGAATCATAAAAGAGCATATATATCAAATATATTTTCTATGGCAATACTGAAGCCCAGATAGGTTAAGTGTTCTGCTCAGAGTCTTTTATCTGTTTAATGGCAAACCTTAAACTAGACCCAGGCCTCCCGAGTCCAGTACCCTTTTCATTATACTGTTGGTAAGACTGTGACTTTAGGCACTGAATGGCATAATGAAATCACACAGTTTTGCATGCCTTATAGAAGGAGGGCACTCTGAACATTGTCAGTTGAGTAATAACTGCCTATATTTTCAGGGACGTAACAAATCCTGGAAGAGCCGCACTTACCACTTGTAGATTTCCATGGTTATATTTCTCCATACATGCTGTCATTTAAATGTTGTTTTTCTTCTCTTCTCAAAGATCTTCAGTTTAGATCTTGGAGGCATATCAACTGTGGTTCTAAATGGCTATGATGTAGTAAAGGAATGCCTTGTTCATCAAAGCGAAATTTTTGCAGACAGACCATGCCTTCCTTTATTCATGAAGATGACAAAAATGGGAGGTATGTTTATTTGCACCTATTTAGTGATTTACGAATTATACAATATTTTAATATTTTTTTTCAGGCTTACTCAATTCCAGATATGGCCGAGGATGGGTTGATCACAGACGATTAGCTGTAAACAGTTTTCGATATTTTGGATATGGCCAAAAGTCTTTTGAATCTAAAATCTTGGAAGAAACCAAATTTTTCAATGATGCTATTGAAACATACAAAGGTAGACCTTTTGACTTTAAACAGTTAATAACGAATGCTGTTTCAAACATAACCAATCTGATCATTTTTGGAGAACGATTCACTTATGAAGACACCGATTTTCAGCACATGATTGAGTTATTTAGTGAAAATGTGGAACTAGCTGCCAGTGCCTCAGTCTTCTTGTATAATGCCTTTCCATGGATTGGCATCCTGCCTTTTGGAAAACATCAACAGCTGTTTAGAAATGCAGCTGTAGTCTATGATTTTCTCTCCAGACTCATTGAAAAAGCTTCAGTCAACAGAAAGCCTCAGCTACCTCAGCATTTTGTTGATGCTTATTTAGATGAGATGGATCAAGGTAAAAATGACCCATCATCTACTTTCTCCAAAGAAAACCTAATTTTCTCAGTGGGTGAACTCATCATTGCTGGAACTGAAACTACAACCAATGTGCTACGGTGGGCGATTCTTTTCATGGCCCTTTATCCTAATATTCAAGGTGAGGATTCTCTTGATGATCTCAGGGTCTATGCATAATAACTTGAATACTTTTTCTCTGACAGGACAAGTTCAGAAAGAGATTGATTTAATTATGGGCCCTAATGGGAAGCCTTCTTGGGACGACAAATGCAAAATGCCTTATACTGAGGCAGTTTTGCATGAAGTTTTAAGATTCTGTAATATAGTTCCATTAGGGATTTTCCATGCAACCTCTGAAGATGCAGTTGTACGTGGTTATTCCATTCCTAAAGGCACAACAGTAATTACAAATCTTTATTCTGTACACTTTGATGAAAAGTACTGGAGAGACCCAGAAGTGTTCCATCCTGAGCGATTTCTGGACAGCAGTGGATATTTTGCCAAGAAGGAAGCTTTGGTTCCTTTTTCCCTAGGTAAGAGAACTTTCACGGGGCGTAACTTTAGAAAAAAATTATTGTATCTGCTTTTTCTGTTTAGGAAGAAGACATTGTCTTGGAGAACACTTGGCTCGGATGGAAATGTTCTTGTTTTTTACAGCATTGCTTCAGAGGTTTCATTTGCATTTTCCACATGAACTAGTTCCAGATCTGAAGCCCAGGTTAGGCATGACATTGCAGCCCCAACCCTACCTCATCTGTGCTGAAAGACGCTGAAACTGCCTGGGATGTTTTCGGGAACAAGAATGTATATTTGCCTTATCCCTGAACTTGGTTTAATCAAATCAATGTGTGTATTAGAATAAAAGTCACAGCATCAAAAAGCCAAATGAACACAGATGTGTCTTAAAATAGTACTAGAGCAGAAACAAGCACTAGTCGTGATTGTTTTTCAAGATTTTATGACTTCTGGGGTAAAATTCTCTGTTGAGAGACACAAAGGTGCAAATGATGGGTGTTGCTTAAAATGCTAAGAAGGGTCATGGACGCCCTAAGCTGAGCATCTTGTTTAGTACCAGGTACTTTCATCCCTTCTTGACTCCATCTGCCTTCTGTCCTGGGGGGCCTTGGTTCCAGAAACCAGCTCCCTTCTGATCAGGTATTGTCATTAATAAACTGTGTGGTACCAGTCCAGTTTAATAGAGGACTACAGAAGAAATTAAAACACAAATAAATGAGTTAGGACTATAGAGGTATTTTAGATATGGTGGGAGATGGTAGAAGAAATATGTATTTAATGTAGAGCCTGCCAGTGCTTTCATATCTTGCTTCCTGCTCTGTCTTCATAAGAACTGTGTCATTCTTCTTATAAATGAGGGTCTGTGTGACCCTGAGTGTCCATCTTCATAGCAGTTAAGTAGATAGGACATTACAATAATATATTTAAAATTTAAAATGATAAATGGCTATTGAATCTTTGTTGGCACATTT